ACGGAGATTCACCATCTTGGCCAGGCTGATGTTGAACTCCTGACCTCGTGATCCACCCACCTTGGCCTCCCAAAGTGTTGGGATTACAGACATGAGCCACCGCGCCCGGCCTAAATTCTAATATATGAATTATTTGTATTGAATTCATGTTCGGGGCCACGTTGTTATATGTATTGATATACAGCCTTGAATGTGAATAATTACTATATATTTTACAACTTTTTTCTGGCTTTATTACAAAAACTTTCTTTTTTTTTTTTTGAGACAGACTCTCGCCCTATCACCAGGCTGGAGTGCAGTGGCGAGATCTCAGCTCACTGCAACCTCTGCCTCCCGGGTTCACGCCATTCTCCTGCCGCAGCCTCCCGAGTAGCTTGGATTACCGGCGCCCACCACCGCGCCAGGCTAATTTTTGTATTTTCAGTGGAGACCGGGCCTCACCATGTTGGCCAGCGTGGTCTCGATCTCCTGACCGCCTGATCCTCCCGCCTCGGCCTCCCAAAGTGCTGGGATTACAGGCGTGAGCCACCAGGCCCCGCCCTTATTATATAAATTTTCTATTGGGTCAATGATTTAATCATATAATTTAATGAATCTGTTCTTTTTTTCCCCCCAAATATTTGTGCTTTAGGTGTAGTTACCAGATGATGAATTTTCCTCCTATGCTCCGTAGTCTTGTAATAAAAAGCATGTACAGTGTAGACGTTTGCTGGCATGGCTCTTCCTTTGACCAGTTCATGAACTGGAGTCAGGGTGGGGGTGAAGGCTAGGGTCGAGGTCTGGGTCAGGCGCTCGTGCACCGCTCGTGGGAGGTCGAGGCTGATGTCCGCTGCTCCCCATCAGCGTTAGTGCCCAGATCACCCCGTGCTCCGCTCCCGCCGGAAGCGGGCCCAGCCTCCTGCTTTTCGGGACCGGAACTTCCGCCTACCGCGTGACGCCGGGGCGGGCGCTCTACCAGGGCGGACCTGTGGGCGGGACAGAACTCAGAGGACGCTATTAAAAGCCGGACGCTTCCGGTGGAAGGGAGCTGTTGCGGGGCTTGCTGGGATCATGGCGGAGAATCACTGCGAGCTCCTGTCGCCGGCCCGGGGCGGCATCGGGGCGGGGCTGGGGGGCGGCCTGTGCCGCCGCTGCAGCGCTGGGCTCGGCGCCCTGGCCCAGCGCCCTGGCAGCGTGTCCAAGTGGGTCCGACTCAACGTCGGCGGCACCTACTTCCTCACCACTCGGCAGACCCTGTGCCGGGACCCGAAATCCTTCCTGTACCGCTTATGCCAGGCCGATCCCGACCTGGACTCAGACAAGGTGAGGGCCTCACGGGCCAGCCCGGAGGGTCCACGGAGGACTCACCGTGCTCTGCTCTCTTTAGGATGAAACAGGCGCCTATTTAATCGACAGAGACCCCACCTACTTTGGGCCTGTGCTGAACTACCTGAGACACGGCAAGCTGGTGATTAACAAAGACCTCGCGGAGGAAGGTAAGCCGAGTTTTGGGCACAGGTGCCTTAGCTGGTAAAGACAATTTATTTTTCCTTATTCCAGGAGTGTTGGAGGAAGCAGAATTTTACAATATCACCTCATTAATAAAACTTGTAAAGGACAAAATTAGAGAACGAGACAGCAAAACATCGCAGGTGAGACAAATGACTGAGGCTGGAAGCTTGTACCCGCCCTTACCTGTGCCCATTGTCCTTGCAGGTGCCTGTGAAGCATGTGTACCGTGTGCTGCAGTGCCAGGAGGAGGAGCTCACGCAGATGGTGTCCACCATGTCCGACGGCTGGAAGTTCGAGCAGGTGAGGGGCCCTGGCCAGCCTGGTGGCAGCCATGGGCTGCGTCTCAGGCTATGTCTCCTTGCAGTTGGTCAGCATCGGCTCCTCTTACAACTATGGGAACGAAGACCAAGCCGAGTTCCTCTGTGTGGTGTCCAAGGAGCTGCACAACACCCCGTACGGTACGGCCAGCGAGCCCAGCGAGAAGGCCAAGGTGAGTGCTGGGCCGGCCCTGGCCTGGGGCAGAGTCCTCATTTTATGCATTTGGTGTTTTTCAGATTTTGCAAGAACGAGGCTCAAGGATGTGAGGGACACAGTATTGACAGCTGAAGAAATGATTTACGTTTTCCCGAGATGTAATGAACTGCCATGTCCAGGAAGCTTGGCTGTGAGAAGAAACCTGCTTTTGATCATTTTTCTAGAGATCTGGGTGTGAATCCTTTTTTGCCTCTGAGGTGGGTGGTGAGAGACGGGCCCAGCTGTCCAAGGCCAGACGTCCCCAAGTTGGGGGAGCACGGCGGCCGGGTGGGCGCTGCCTCTTGGGGGGGCCTCGCTCTGTTTTTTCCAAGTGCCACGTGGGACTGAGGCAGACACTCCCAGTCAGCCCGCTCGATCCTGAAGATCGTGTGAAGGAAGCGTTCTTGGTGCTACACACAGTCTGGAAAAGCAGCCTGGGCTTCACTGGCAGGAAGCGGCCGCAGCCGCGTCAGTGTCCAGCACGTCGTGGCCTCTGGTCCGACCACCAGGCCCTAGTCTCGGTCAGGGAGTCTGCTCTGCCTCCCAGGCGGGATCGCTGGTTTCTCTCGACCTCGCAGAGCTCCTGACAAAGGCGGCTTCTGCGTCGTCACTGCTTCCCGGCGCCATTCCGAGGCCGGGCCTTCTTCTGACACGGGCTCCAACCCCACCTGACCAAGCCCGGGACAGTCAAGGCTTCTCAATTTGTATTTTCCAGGCAAGAGAACTTTGTACCCCTTCTCTGTGTGGATAGACTCCCCAGCGTTTTTCCTCTGGAAATGCCCACAGGGCTTGCCGCGTGGAGACTGATCTGTTCCATCCGTTAGCGCGAGGTAGCAGTGTCGCCTCGCCCCTCCCACTGCGGGCTCACGGGGAGCTGGCGTCTGTCAGTGCCTTGTCACGCCTGGCATAGAGGTTGGGCTGGAGGCCTGTCCACTGGCTTCTGGAGCTGAAGGTCTGCGTCACGGTGAAAATTCGGGATGTTTACAGAGCATCACAAATGCCTCTCTCTCGCCGCTCTCTCATTTTCTTTGTATAACTATGCAGCCTTCCCTCTCTTTCTGGGATGTTTGGGACTTCACTCGACCTGCACGGGCTCTGCCCGACATGCCGTGGGAGCTGCTGGGATTCCTTTAGAAACCGCTGCCCGCATGCTTTGAAAACAGACCTTTCTCAGCTGGCTGTGGGGACCTGTCAGAGTCTGGGGACTCGGCGTGCAGGGCGGGCTCCAAGCGCTTTGCTTCCGGAACTCCGGCTTCCCAAGGGGTACTGTGCAGACTGACCACCGGCCTCCCGCCTGCAGGTCAGAGGCTCTGACACTGTCTGGTTTCCAATGCTTCTGGAGACTTCCTGCCTAGGCCTCATCCTCCTCTTTGCCAGTCACCTGATTAACCAATTCTCCAGCATTAGGACTTACCTCCTTCTTTTTGTAAGGTCTCTTGTATGTTGTTAAATGTTTGGCTTAAACAATTTATAAAAGCCTTTCTAGAAGGCAGACTTAGCCCCAGCAGAGCCTGGGAGGAAGGCGGCCGCTGGGGCTCCTGGGCATCCTCTCTGGGGAGCTGCTGGCCGCTTAGCGTTGTTTGATTTTTGACCTTGACATAGTAGATAGGCTTGTGGTTTTTTTAATTTAAAGATATTAAGACTTAATTCACTAAAATTTATTCTAAGGGGATATTTATACTTTTATACTTTTTTAGGTATCGTATTTTATCAGCTTACAGTTTAATGCCTAAGTTTCCCCTGGAAATAGCAAATAAAATTGTGTATTTATGAATGCGCGTAGTAGCTGTTTATGGTCTTAAGATG